CACGAACCTTTACTCATTAATAACTAAGGTCCTGATTTTTTTCATATGCTTTGCTCGAAGATGTAGTATTTTGCAGCCATAGACAGTCTTCTAAGATCTCTCCTAGTGTTAACCCACCTATCCTCACCTCTCCCTTGAGATTTTTCTTTATTTTTTGATGAACTATCTGGGCTTTTAAACTTTGTTAACCTTTTTTGAGGATACGGTCACTTAATCTCAATGTAATTTTACTTTCCACAGTCAAAAACTATTGTGTAATACTCATGCACTGGATTTAAATGACTGCTGCCTCTCCTTCCTTTCTTTTTATACTATTGTGGTCTAGGTAAGGCTGATTCTTCCATCATTTGAACCAACAGGCCAGGCTTGGGTTCTCATAAAGCAGACCTTCCAGCAGGAGCGACCAAAGGATGACACTGTCACCTGAAATTGGACTGCTGTTGTACCTGACTTGGGAACATCTTTGAATCAGACAGTAGAAGTGGCTGTCATTTTCAGGGACAGTAGAAAGTATGTTGGCTCTCATCTGCCAAGTAGGCAAACACAATCTTTTTTTTTTTTTTTTCCTTCCAACGTTCTAGGGAGCTCAGCCTCAGGGCTAGCCGCAGCCCCCCACACCCCGGGGCTGCGGTGGGCTGCGCGGTGGATCAGCCTCAGCAGCCCCTGCTCCAGCCTGTAGGGTGAACCGGCCGCTTTCCCAGCAAAGGAGCAATCGAGCTGAGGGTAGCGCCTCCTCCGCAGGAGGGGGCGGGAGCTCGGCTGAGAAAGCTTTCCTAGGGAGTTGCCTTAAAGAAAGAAAGCGGAATTGTCGATCACTCCAGTTGCCAGTTTTATACAATTTTAAGCAGTCGTCGCCACTCGTTTCCCCTTTGCAAAACTGCAAATCACCACCAACCTTGCATCAAATAGAAGTGGGGAGGGAAAAAAAAAGCAAATCTCCTTCTCCCTTCTCACCCTCCCTTTCTTCTCACCCTCCCTTCCTCTCTTACTCGCTCCTTCTCCCTCCCTCCCTTCTGCGGCTGCCGCTAGTCTCTCGGTCTGGCTCTCTCTCCGACGGGACTTAGCAACTTCTTATTTCTCAGCCCCTTGTCCATTTTTTTTTTTCCATCCTTTGCCATGAATTGGATTGACAGAGGCGGGGGAGGCTTTGCTTTCTGCCCCAGGGAATGGCGATTCGCGTCCTGGGGCCGTGCCGGGGAGAATCGGCCGAGGAGAAAGAAAGAGTGATAGAAAAAGAGCTGCAGGAAGGAGGAGAAGGGAGACCTCCATCTGCCGCGGGCCCGGCGCGCTGCAGCGCAGCGCAGCGCCGAGCTGCGCCTCGGAATGGCCCGGAGCCCGCCCTGCGCCCCCGGCTCCTCCAGCGTCAGCGGCTCCTGCGCGCGGGATGCATTGGGCAATTTTTGAAATCCTGAAGTAGGAAGAGACCCCGGAGGATATAAGTCGGGGGTGGGGGTGGAGCAGAGAATCTGTGAAAGATATTCAAAGAGAGAAAAGGGGAATCCTGATCGTTTCTGCCCGTGCTTGTTTTCAACTTGAGCGTGCTAGCCTTTAACTTGAAGAAGTCTCATTGGAGCATCTAGCATTCTCCAGGAGTTATTCGAAAGCTGAAACTTTCAGTGGATTGTGGGCCTGGGGAGAAGAAGGATTCCGAGGGTGGAATTGGGAAGAGCGTGCGTGCGTGTGTGTGTGTGTGTGTGTGCGCGCGCGCGCGTGGGTCGGGGCGGGGGCGTCGGGGGGCCACTGGGAATTCAGTGAAGAGGGCACCCTATACCATGGCAGTGCCCGGCGACGCTGCACGAGTCAGGGACAAGCCCGTCCACAGTGGGGTGAGTCAAGCCCCCACGGCGGGCCGGGACTGCCACCATCGTGCGGACCCCGCATCGCCGCGGGACTCGGGCTGCCGTGGCTGCTGGGGAGACCTGGTGCTGCAGCCGCTCCGGAGCTCTCGGAAACTTTCCTCCGCGCTGTGCGCGGGCTCCCTGTCCTTTCTGCTGGCGCTGCTGGTGAGGCTGGTCCGCGGGGAGGTCGGCTGTGACCTGGAGCAGTGTAAGGAGGCGGCGGCGGCGGAGGAGGAGGAAGCAGCCCCGGGAGCAGAAGGGGGCGTCTTCCCGGGGCCTCGGGGAGGTGCTCCCGGGGGCGGTGCGCGGCTCAGCCCCTGGCTGCAGCCCTCGGCGCTGCTCTTCAGTCTCCTGTGTGCCTTCTTCTGGATGGGCTTGTACCTCCTGCGCGCCGGGGTGCGCCTGCCTCTGGCTGTCGCGCTGCTGGCCGCCTGCTGCGGGGGGGAAGCGCTCGTCCAGATTGGGCTGGGCGTCGGGGAGGATCACTTACTCTCACTCCCCGCCGCGGGGGTGGTGCTCAGCTGCTTGGCCGCCGCGACATGGCTGGTGCTGAGGCTGAGGCTGGGCGTCCTCATGATCGCCTTGACTAGCGCGGTCAGGACCGTGTCCCTCATTTCCTTAGAGAGGTTCAAGGTCGCCTGGAGACCTTACCTGGCGTACCTGGCCGGCGTGCTGGGGATCCTCTTGGCCAGGTACGTGGAACAAATCTTGCCGCAGTCCGCGGAGGCGGCTCCAAGGGAGCATTTGGGGTCCCAGCTGATTGCTGGGACCAAGGAAGATATCCCGGTGTTTAAGAGGAGGAGGCGGTCCAGCTCCGTCGTGTCCGCCGAGATGTCCGGCTGCAGCAGCAAGTCCCATCGGAGGACCTCCCTGCCCTGTATACCGAGGGAACAGGTAAGCACTGGCAACTCCTCTCTCGGCTCTTGCTGAGAGGGATCTGTTTCCTTGCCTTTTCCAGCTTCTAGAGGCTGCCCAAGTTCCTTGGCTTGCGACCCTCTTTCTCCAGTTTCAAAGCTGGCAAAGGTGAGTTGATTCCTTCTCACATCACATCACTACATTTAACTTATTATAATTTTCATCTTTCCAGCTCATGGGGCATTCAGAATGGGACCACAAACGAGGGCCAAGAGGATCACAGGTAAGTTTCTTTTCCTTTTCTTTTTCACGTTTCTTGCCTGATCTTGTCTTGGTTTGTGTCTCAGTCTTCAGGAACCAGTATTACTGTGGACATCGCCGTCATGGGCGAGGCCCACGGCCTCATTACCGACCTCCTGGCAGACCCTTCTCTTCCACCAAACGTGTGCACATCCTTGAGAGCCGTGAGCAACTTGCTCAGCACACAGCTCACCTTCCAGGCCATTCACAAGCCCAGAGTGAATCCCGTCACTTCGCTCAGTGAAAACTATACCTGTTCTGACTCTGAAGAGAGCTCTGAAAAAGACAAGCTTGCTATTCCAAAGGTAGGTAGTAATGACATACCCCTTAAAGGGTTTTCTGGGTAATGAAGTCAAGTCTCTTTCCTAGCGCCTGAGAAGGAGTTTGCCTCCTGGCTTGTTGAGACGAGTTTCTTCCACTTGGACCACCACCACCTCGGCCACAGGTCTACCCACCTTGGAGCCTGCACCAGTACGGAGAGACCGCAGCACCAGCATCAAACTGCAGGAAGCACCTTCATCCAGGTGGCATACGGCTCCTGCTGGTTTAATGTCTCTTCTTTTAATTCTGTCTTTCTGGTGCTTTTAGTCCTGATTCTTGGAATAATCCAGTGATGATGACCCTCACCAAAAGCAGATCCTTTACTTCATCCTATGCTATTTCTGCAGCTAACCATGTAAAGGCTAAAAAGCAAAGTCGACCAGGTAAGTAACTTAACTGGAGAAGGGTTCATACTTGTTTAGTTACTTAACTCTCATTCTTTCTCAGGTGCCCTCGCTAAAATTTCACCTCTTTCATCGCCCTGCTCCTCACCTCTCCAAGGGACTCCTGCCAGCAGCCTGGTCAGCAAAATTTCTGCAGTGCAGTTTCCAGAATCTGCTGACACAACTGCCAAACAAAGCCTAGGTTCTCACAGGGCCTTAACTTACACTCAGAGTGCCCCAGACCTATCCCCTCAAATCCTGACTCCACCTGTTATATGTAGCAGGTAAGGATTTTTTATGAACTGAAGTTTAATAAGCTACACCTATAGCTCTTCCAATATTTTTTAGCTGTGGCAGACCATATTCCCAAGGGAATCCTGCTGATGAGCCCCTGGAGAGAAGTGGGGTAGCCACTCGGACACCAAGTAGAACAGGTAATTCATTGTTTTGGATTCTGTTGCCCAAATCTTGTAATAAGTTGTTCTCTTTTAATTGTAGATGACACTGCTCAAGTTACCTCTGATTATGAAACCAATAACAACAGTGACAGCAGTGACATTGTACAGAATGAAGATGAAACAGAGTGCCTGAGAGAGCCTCTGAGGAAAGCATCGGCTTGCAGCACCTATGCTCCTGAGACCATGATGTTTCTGGTAGTCCCATATCACTTAACTCACTCATTTACCTGTTTAAGTATTTTAATGTTAAACATTACAGGACAAACCAATTCTTGCTCCCGAACCTCTTGTCATGGATAACCTGGACTCAATTATGGAGCAGCTAAATACTTGGAATTTTCCAATTTTTGATTTAGTGGAAAATATAGGAAGAAAATGTGGCCGTATTCTTAGTCAGGTAAGAAATGCATTCATTCACACTAATTTAAAGATGTTTCATAAGGCTTTGTCTTCTTTTACAGGTATCTTACAGACTTTTTGAAGACATGGGCCTCTTTGAAGCTTTTAAAATTCCAATTAGGGAATTTATGAATTATTTTCATGCTTTGGAGATTGGATATAGGGATATTCCTTGTAAGTATATGTGATTTGTGAAATAATACTTTAACTGATGACTGTTCCTGTTCACTGGTTACAGATCATAACAGAATCCATGCCACTGATGTTTTACATGCTGTTTGGTATCTTACTACACAGCCTATTCCAGGCCTCTCAACTGTGATTAATGATCATGGTTCAACCAGTGATTCAGGTATGTACGAAGTGAATCTGCACTGCCTTATGAAACTTCTTTGACTCTCATTTTCTCTTCTCAGATTCTGACAGTGGATTTACACATGGACATATGGGATATGTATTCTCAAAAACGTATAATGTGACAGATGATAAATACGGATGTCTGTCTGGGAATATCCCTGCCTTGGAGTTGATGGCGCTGTATGTGGCTGCAGCCATGCACGATTATGATCATCCAGGAAGGACTAATGCTTTCCTGGTTGCAACTAGTGCTCCTCAGGTAAATCTTTAGATTTTGGTTAGGAGAACTAAAAGTTGAACTCTTAACTGTCTTATTTGCCTAGGCGGTGCTATATAACGATCGTTCAGTTTTGGAGAATCATCACGCAGCTGCTGCATGGAATCTTTTCATGTCCCGGCCAGAGTATAACTTCTTAATTAACCTTGACCATGTGGAATTTAAGCATTTCCGTTTCCTTGTCATTGAAGCAATTTTGGCCACTGACCTGAAGAAACACTTTGACTTCGTAGCCAAATTTAATGGCAAGGTAAATAGAGCTGTACCCAGTTTTCTTTTCTTCAAAACATATATTAACTTTATCTCTCAAATAGGTAAATGATGATGTTGGAATAGATTGGACCAATGAAAATGATCGTCTACTGGTTTGTCAAATGTGTATAAAGTTGGCTGATATCAATGGTCCAGCTAAATGTAAAGAACTCCATCTTCAGTGGACAGATGGTATTGTCAATGAATTTTATGAACAGGTAACTGACCACTGTTTAATACAGCTTAATCTGAATGTTGACTTCACTTGTATTTTATTTCTAGGGTGATGAAGAGGCCAGCCTTGGATTACCCATAAGCCCCTTCATGGATCGTTCTGCTCCTCAGCTGGCCAACCTTCAGGAATCCTTCATCTCTCACATTGTGGGGCCTCTGTGCAACTCCTATGATTCAGCAGGACTAATGCCTGGAAAATGGGTGGAAGACAGCGATGAGTCAGGAGATACTGATGACCCAGAAGAAGAGGAGGAAGAAGCACCAGCACCAAATGAAGAGGAAACCTGTGAAAATAATGAATCTCCAAGTAAGTTCTAAAACCTAGTTCTAATGTGTTTTACTCACTCCATTGGTTCTTCTCTGTGGAGCAGGCAAGTACCAGATGCCTCTAGCCTACCGTCTTGAAGACACCCTCCAAGACAAGTTTCTTAAAGGAGGTATGCTAAGGTAGAACCTTTTTTTTGTTAGAAGTTATAAAATGATTTGGTGTTTTTTATTTTATTTATTTTAGAAAAGAAGACTTTCAAAAGGAGAAAAATCTACTGCCAAATAACTCAGCACCTCTTACAGAACCACAAGATGTGGAAGAAAGTCATTGAAGAGGAGCAACGGTTGGCAGGCATAGAAAATCAATCCCTGGACCAGACCCCTCAGTCGCACTCTTCAGAACAGATCCAGGCTATCAAGGAAGAAGAAGAAGAGAAAGGGAAACCAAGAGGCGAGGAGATACCAACCCAAAAGCCAGACCAGTGACAATGGATAGAATGGGCTGTGTTTCCAAACAGATTGACTTGTCAAAGACTCTCTTCAAGCCAGCACAACATTTAGACACAACACTGTAGAAATTTGAGATGGGCAAATGGCTATTGCATTTTGGGATTCTTCGCATTTTGTGTGTATATTTTTACAGTGAGGTACATTGTTAAAAACTTTTTGCTCAAAGAAGCTTTCACATTGCAACACCAGCTTCTAAGGATTTTTTAAGGAGGGAATATATATGTGTGTGTGTATATAAGCTCCCACATAGATACATGTAAAACATATTCACACCCATGCACGCACACACATACACACTGAAGGCCACGATTGCTGGCTCCACAATTTAGTAACATTTATATTAAGATATATATATAGTGGTCACTGTGATATAATAAATCATAAAGGAAACCAAATCACAAAGGAGATGGTGTGGCTTAGCAAGGAAACAGTGCAGGAAATGTAGGTTACCAACTAAGCAGCTTTTGCTCTTAGTACTGAGGGATGAAAGTTCCAGAGCATTATTTGAATTCTGATACATCCTGCCAACACTGTGTGTGTGTGTGTGTGTGTGTGTGTGTGTGTGTGTGTGTGTGAAAGAGAGACAGAAGGGAATGGTTTGAGAGGGTGCTTGTGTGCATGTGTGTGCATATGTAAAGAGATTTTTGTGGTTTAAGTAACTCAGAATAGCTGTAGCAAATGACTGAATACATGTGAACAAACAGAAGGAAGTTCACTCTGGAGTGTCTTTGGGAGGCAGCCATTCCAAATGCCCTCCTCCATTTAGCTTCAATAAAGGGCCTTTTGCTGATGGAGGGCACTCAAGGGCTGGGTGAGAGGGCCACGTGTTTGGTATTACATTACTGCTATGCACCACTTGAAGGAGCTCTATCACCAGCCTCAAACCCGAAAGACTGAGGCATTTTCCAGTCTACTTGCCTAATGAATGTATAGGAACTGTCTATGAGTATGGATGTCACTCAACTAAGATCAAATCACCATTTAAGGGGATGGCATTCTTTATACCTAAACACCTAAGAGCTGAAGTCAGGTCTTTTAATCAGGTTAGAATTCTAAATGATGCCAGAGAAGGCTTGGGAAATTGTACTTCAGCGTGATAGCCTGTGTCTTCTTAATTTGCTGCAAAATATGTGGTAGAGAAAGAAAAGGAAACAGAAAAATCACTCTGGGTTATATAGCAAGAGATGAAGGAGAATATTTCAACACAGGGTTTTTGTGTTGACATAGGAAAAGCCTGATTCTTGGCAACTGTTGTAGTTTGTCTTTCAGGGGTGAAGGTCCCACTGACAACCCCTGTTGTGGTGTTCCACACGCTGTTTGTTGGGGTAGCTTCCATCGGCAGTCTGGCCCATTGTCAGTCATGCTTCTTCTGGCCGGGGAGATTATAGAGAGATTGTTTGAAGATTGGGTTATTATTGAAAGTCTTTTTTTTTGTTTGTTTTGTTTTGGTTTGTTTGTTTATCTACACTTGTTTATGCTGTGAGCCAAACCTCTATTTAAAAAGTTGATACTCACTTTCAATATTTTATTTCATATTATTATATATGTCATGATAGTTATCTTGATGTAAATATGAAGATTTTTTTGTTTCTGTAGATAGTAAACTCTTTTTTTAAAAAAGGAAAAGGGAAACATTTTTATAAAGTTATATTTTAATCACCATTTTTATACATTGTAGTTCTCTCCAAGCCCAGTAAGAGAATGATGATTCATTTGCATGGAGGTCGATGGACAACCAATCATCTACCTTTTCTAATTTAAATGATAATCTGATATAGTTTTATTGCCAGTTAAATGAGGATGCTGCAAAGCATGTTTTTTCACTAGTAACTTTTGCTAACTGAATGAATTCTGGGTCCATATCTCCCAGATGAAAAACTGTTAACCAATACCATATTTTATAGTTGGTGTCCATTTCTTTCCAACACTGTTTGTTATGATTCTTCCTTGAGTACTTATATACAGACCTGCTCATTATCTAAACAATCTTACCTTCTAAGTAAACCTTGATTGTGATTTCCAGTTTTTATTTTCTCTGACGTAGTAGAAAGGAATGTTTACATTAAAAATACTTTTGTTTCTCATAAATGGATATTGTACTCCCCCCTTTCAAAGCATTATTTTACAATAATTCATGGCATTTTAAAAAATAAGGCAAAGATAATACGACAAAAAATATACATGGTTTCAAGGCAAATTCTCCAATAAGTTGGAAAATGTAAAAAGGATCAAGTGGATGCAGCCTCTACCTAAATAATTAAAATATATTTCAGTATATTTCTGAATTAACACCAGGTCTTCATTATTTAGAACTTACTAAATTGTTTTCATTTTCTTAGTTTTACCTGTGTATCTCCATGTTTGCAAAAATTACTATAAGTCAAATTTTGCCAGTGAATTTAACTATTTTTCTTTCCTTGCAATTAAGGGGAAAAAAGCATTTATCTTATCTTCTCATACCCCTTGCATCTAAGTACTTAGCAAAGTCAATATTTTCCCATTTTCCAAATGCGTCCATCTCTAACATAAATATTAATTGAACATAGAGCTATGTTTGGAGTGAGTGGACTGGCAGGACAGTTGGAAGTCCATCACAGTCTATTGACAGTTTCATCAAAGCTGTATAGTCCAACTAGTGGGGCAGCTTGGCTACTATGGTGGAAGTCTCAGCAAACTGCCTGGTTTTGTTTGTTTGTTTTGTTTTAAGGTACAGGAAATAAGAGGAATAATAGTGGCCAAAGCAATTAGAACATCTTCATTCCAGAACTGTGTTCAGCAATCCAGGCAGATTGATACATTTTTCTTTAAAAATAAATTGCTATTACAGCTAGACGTCAATTGGGATAAATAAAGGGATGAAGATCCACTAAGTTTGTGACTTTCATACACACCCAGTACATCTCAAAGGATGCTAAGGGACATTTTCTGCCAGTAGAGTTCTCCCCCTTTTTGGTGACAGCAATATTATTATGTTCACATCTAACTCCAGAGCTTACTTCCTGTGGTGCCAATGTATTTGTTGCAATTTACTACATTTTTATATGAGCCTATTTATAGGTGCCATTAAACTCAGGTCTTTCAAATGAAAGAGTTTCTAGCCCACTTAGGGAAAAAGATAATTGTTTAGAAAACCATAAAATCAATGGTAGGAAAAGTTGGAACTGGTTACCTGGATGCCATGGTTCTCTGTTAAATAAAGTAAGAGACCAGGTGTATTCTGAGTGTCATCAGTGTTATTTTCAGCATGCTAATAAATGTCTTTCCGGTTATATATCTATCTAAATTAACCTTTAAAATATTGGTTTCCTTGATAAAAGCACCACTTTTGCTTTTGTTAGCTGTAATATTTTTTGTCATTTAGATAAGACCTGGTTTGGCTCTCAATAAAAGATGAAGACAGTAGCTCTGTACAGGGATATATCTATATTAGTCTTCATCTGATGAATGAAGAAATTTTCTCATATTATGTTCAAGAAAGTATTTACTTCCTAAAAATAGAATTCCCGATTCTGTCTATTTTGGTTGAATACCAGAACAAATCTTTCCGTTGCAATCCCAGTAAAACGAAAGAAAAGGAATATCTTACAGACTGTTCATATTAGATGTATGTAGACTGTTAATTTGCAATTTCCCCATATTTCCTGCCTATCTTACCCAGATAACTTTCTTTGAAGGTAAAAGCTGTGCAAAAGGCATGAGACTCAGGCCTACTCTTTGTTTAAATGATGGAAAAATATAAATTATTTTCTAAGTAATAAAAGTATAAAAATTATCATTATAAATAAAGTCTAAAGTTTGAAATTATTAATTTATAAAAGTGAACTAATTGTGTGATTATCAAATCCTGATTAATGAGAAGTGAATAATCTAAAAATCATTTATATTCTACTGTGGGAGGTATTCTTGGTGCTTCCATGTCAGTATCGGGCTCTCCATTGTCCTCATCATTTATAGTACTTCTAAAATAATAATGGAAACCTCAATAAGGGTCTTGTCCTCTTCTGTCATCCTAACCCTGATTCTAGTTTAATGCCTTTCCTGACTTATATGCCATTTGTAAATAAACTTCCTTTCAAACTGTTAGAACGCTCCAATAAAACAAAGTTCTATGAACTTTCATAGTCTAGAAAAACCAACAAGATCCCCCTTATTTAGAGATTATTAGCTAATGTGTGAAAGAAATATCAATAGAAGTTCAAATGCTAATAGCTCAATTCCAGATAATTGAAAGCTAAAATATCTATGTACTTTGAAGCCAAACTGAGTTTATTTCATTGATCGAACAAGCAGCAACACATTTTATGACCATTGTCCTAGGTCGTTTGTGTCTTTATGAATTTGCTGATATTGTCAGTCCATTTTTTAAATCTTCAACAAAATTCAATTTTAAGATTAAGAAATCAGCAATTTTAGGTAAAGAATATTCCAAGATTAAATTGTTCTTTTTAAGAAATATATCAGTTTTAGGTCCTATGTTCACACATCAATTTGTTCATCTGGAAGATATTCAAATTCTTATTGGGAATGAATTACACTACAAACAATGAGTTGAGCTAAAAACTATACATAACTTAAATTGAGATTTGCATACGTATTTGTGTGTTTCACACCAAAGACCCATGCTCAGAGAATGGTAACATATTTTCCAGTCTATGTTATGCACCATGGATGTTAGGCAATGTGTGCTATTGCCAACACATGGTATTTGTTGAAATACATGTTGCTTTGACCTTACCTAATGGTGCTTTTACCTAACTTGAAGTGCTTTTTGTGTTCCCACCAGCAAATCATTCTAACAGCAGGCTAACAATGGTGAAGTAAAATGAACATTTTTGGGCCGGGCGCAGTGGCTCACGCCTGTAATCCCAGCACTTTGGGAGGCCAAGGCTGGTGGATCACCTGAGGTCGGGAGTTCGACACCAGCCTGACCAACACGGAGAAACCCCGTCTTTACTAAAAATACAAAATGATTCAGGTGTGGTGGCGCATGTCTGTAATCCCAGCTACCCAGGAGGCTGAGGCAGAATCGCTTGAACCTGGGAGGCAGAGGTTATGGTGAGCTGAGATTGCACCATTGCACTCCAGCCTGGGCAACAGGAGTTAAATTTTGCCTCAAAAAAAAAAAAAAAAAAAAAAAGAACATTTTTTGGCAAAATATGAAGACACGAAACTGAAGATAAAGGCTTCATTTCCATAGTGGAAATCAGTGTTTACCTGCTGATTCAAAAATACTGACCTAGTATCAGTGTAGGTAAGACCATAAAATACAGTGTATAGAATTATATATAAATGGAAAACAAAATTAGCTTTTGACATATGTTTAAGTCTCTAAAAGGAATCCACATTTTCTTTCCAGATACAGCTAGTTTTTCTCCACATGTTTTTAAGGTTGATTTCCTTGACACACATTGGTATCCTTGGGTTTCTGCTTCCTTGAAAAGTTGTGGAGCACAGAAGAAAAGCCTTCTCTTTACAGATAAAAAATGTTGAACATGTTCATGTTCTGACAATGAAGCAATGATTTCCTCATTGCTTTGCATTAAGAAGTGGTTCTTTAGTTATGCAAATAATTCAATAACCAAAAATGCTTCAAAGAGTAATAATAAATCACCATAGGTAAGTATTCTCAAGAATGTTTAAATTTGGTTTATTTTCTTGAAGCAAAGTTATTTAATTTTTTAATTTTTAACTTAAAATGAAACCCACAAAATGACATTCCGTGGTACTGAGTATTTTCACATAATCAGAACTGTAAACTACTGATTATTTTCATATACTCAGAGGCTGAATATTTTGATATAATAAGAACTAGTATCATATAACAGAAAACTAGAAAGAAGGTTTAATTCTTTTTCTAATATTCTACAAGCCTCATGGGGAAAATGTTTTATGAAGGATTCAAATACATTAGATAAAAATTAGTGTCAATAATTTAACTTTGTACAAATTATAGTCTGAGATCTTCTGAGTTTTCCTAAGACAAAGGAGTGTATTATCCAGCAATTTATTGTTTTGTGTTGTTATAAAATAAATGTTCTATTAATGTATATTTTATTTTACTAAGTTCTAACACAAAAGGCCAAATACTTATCTTTCCTACTAAGAAAAATTAAACCTTACTAATCTTGACTTTCACAGATGAAACACTGACCAGTCAATAAACAACAGCCACTGCATTAATCTGCCCAGCATGATCAGATAGTAGGTTAGAATTTGAAATTCATTAATAAAAAATTAATAACAAAACTTTGTAAGCCTTAATGGTTTAATATTTCCGTGTCATTGAAAGTTCCTATTTCAAATTAAACAAACTACAGCAGGATATTTTTCCTTTCCTGTTTCAAAACAAAAACCAGATGAAGAAAAAACAAAGACAAACTCATAGGAGGAAAGCATGGCTTCTCTTCAATTATACTTCTCTTACTCAATATTAGTAACCAAAAAATAAGCAGAAATTCTCCTCTGCCATAATTAAAAGAAAGAATGGCCTTCGACTTAAGTTCTAGTTCCTCAAGCCTGCTTTCCTTGTAAAGTCCATGGTACTAAGAAGCAAAAAATGCAGAGCTGTGGATTGGGAGTGAACACTACATAAAATTTGCAGGGTATCCCAGGACACCCCTCAGTCTTTAATACAAACCAATTTAGTTACTCTGGAGTGAAATGACTTGTGGATACACTGTTCAACCATGACTTCCTTTATGACAAGGAGCACTTATACATGTTTCCAAATGTGAATTAGCCCTTGAATTAGTTTGAAAACTGCTACTTGAATAACTTTTGAAGAGAAAGATTTTCTTTCCGGTAATTTTACTCCCTAAAAAAGGCAAAATACTCAGATGTTCAATGTGAAATTACAAATAGTTGTTTGAAGTATATATACTTCAATAAATAGTTCTTTGTGTATATAAAGTGTTGGTTCATAGCAGTTTCCTTGTCCCTTTTCTTTTTAAAATTCCCAACTGATTATGGGTCAAAAACTCCATCTTATATCAGCGATGATTTCATTTTAACTATTTATAAGGATAATTTAGTATTATAGTATTGCTAACTTTAATAATTCTACCATATCTATATATTACCTGTTAGTGAGGTTTTAATGGCTTTACTTAATACATATTTGTTCATCAGCTTAAAAAATCACTAAATTTTTTATACTCTGTAAAATATTTGCATGGGAATTTTAGCTTATTATGTTTGCTTAACTGGTGTTTTTTTCACTTATGACTGTCAGTTTATGTCTTAATGTATTCTCACAGAAGAATGCATACCATTTTTGTTCCAACAAGAACAATCTGTTAGTTGATAAGCACTGGTAATAAATATCACTGAACCCACCCACCCCCTGATATTTCTTCCTCAAGTTTTCTATCATGCAAATCACAAAATGAAAATTGGTGCTTTTACAAATATTTGAAAGCTCTCAATGCAAAATAATAAAAATGAGATTCTCCCTGGCTTTCTATAATATATTAGGATATGTGACTGAAGGAAATTTAATCTGAATTTAGAGTGTTTTAGGTTTTGGTTGGTTTGAATAATTTGATTTGCATTTTGGTATTAAAATGTGCTCTGATTTCTGCGGGCATTTGTTCTGACCAGTCATTACCTCTTCCCAACAGAAAAAAAAAAAAAAAAAAAAAAACTGGCATTGGCAAGTTTTAATTAATATGGCCCAAAAATTTGACCTTGAAGGATATTTGTAAACCAGAGAGTATTTAATTAACTAAATTTACTGTTTCTGAAAAGCAATATTTTCAAATAACTGCCAACCAAAGTGACACTATAGGGATGTCATTTGTACATGACAATTTTTAACAATGTAATTCTTACCACTCTCGACAGACCTGAATATGTTTACTAATAACTTTGCCAAATTTTTCAACTTCTAGAAAAACAAGAGTGAGTCTTTTGAACTTCATCATTTTGCAATTGAAATAAATCTTGTCCTTTCACCTATATCTTCCATTTAATATATGTAGCAATACTTAGTATCATCCCATCACAAGTATTGTTAGGCGACTTAGTGGCGGAGAAATGTTTGTAAAAAGTAGAATCTGTACAGAAAAAAAACTAGATCAATTGTATTTATTTTTATTATTTTTTAGCTTAGATACTATGTTGATGCTCCCTTTTTGCCAGAATTACTGGAAGTGCCTCTTGGTTTTATATATATAATATATAAATATTACAGTAAATATATACTCAAAATTATTAAAATTATGTCCTAGATTATCTATGTCGATGTTATGAGTGAAGATAATGTATAATATAAAAATAATTCTGCAGTATTATGATTTGTGTAGTATTTGTACAATCCACT